CGGTAGACAAAAGTGTAAGCATGAGACCCGAGGTAGGACAAGCAGAACTTGCAGATCTATTACAGATGTAGGGGTGAGGAGTGCCAGGGTGACTCTTGAGTGTCTGGCTTGAGCAGCTAGGCAAATGGTGTGGATCAAAAAAGCAGCAGGTTGCAGGGAGGACGGCAGTGTTAATCGAAAGTCATGTTCTGTAAGTTTTAGGTTCGATACGACTCTGAGCGGAGATGTCAATTAGTCAACCGAATGTCAGGTGTGAAGATCGGCACAGAGGGCAGAACCAGAGACATTCATTAGAGAGCAAACAGGTAGAGGGCACTTAACCTATAGGAAGGATGCACTCATATAGAGCGAGAAAAGGGCCAGAAGGAGCCCTAATGAGTAGAGAAAGACAGGCTGAAAAGGACATCGGCGAGGTCAGAGAAATACCTTTAGGGTGTAATTACGCCTACGCGAGTGGGTAAAATGAGGGCATAATGACGCGGACTGGATTGCAATAAACAGCTTTTATTCTTTTATCAGAGACACGATCTAGCTTTTTAGCCCAGGCCGGAGTGCGGTGGCATCCTCACAGCTCGCTGCAGCTTCACTGGGCTCAGGCGATCCTCTCGAGTAGCTGGGGTACAGGCGCAGGCCACCGTGACAGGCTTTTTTTTTTTTTTTTTTTTTTTTTTTTTGAAGAGAGGGTCTCACTATGTTACCCAGGCTAGTCTCGCAGTCTGGCACTCCTGGCCTCAAGCGATCCTCCTGCCTCGGCCTCTCGGCCTCCCAAAGTGCTGGCCTGTGCCCAGTCAATGGCTGTTCCAAATTAGGGTCTACCCATCTCTATGCAGGGCTAAAGTCCGCGGGCGGCCCCGCACCGCTACCAAAAGTACAGTCCTGTGCGCCCAGACGCGACGCAAACAAGAGTCGCAAGCTTCCGGGTCCCCGCCCCACCCCGGCTCCGCCCCTCCCCCAACCCTGCCAGGCTCTCCAATCGCATGTGGAATTATCGCTCTACCCAGGCGGTGGTGTCGATCTACGTTCCAATTGGGGCCGTACCATGGCGGAGAAGACTCAAAAGAGGTGGGTTTGCTGCTTGAGAAAAGCCTTTTCTCCCCTGGTAAATGTTACCTTTTTCTTGCTACAGTGTGAAGATTGCTCCTGGAGCAGTTGTATGTGTAGAAAGTGAAATCAGAGGAGATGTAACTATCGGTAAGAAATAGTTTATTTACTGTTTTTCAAGACCAATAATTTCTTCTCAAACTATTTTTAACAGGACCTCGGACAGTGATCCACCCTAAAGCAAGAATTATTGCGGAAGCCGGGCCAATAGTGATTGGCGAAGGGAACCTAATAGAAGAACAGGCCCTTATCATAAATGCGTAAGACTCTTATACATACTGTGAACCAAGTACTTTTTGGATGATTTGTTTCTTCTGTTTACAGTTACCCAGATAATATCACTCCTGACACTGAAGATCCAGAACCAAAACCTATGATCATTGGCACCAATAATGTGTTTGAAGTTGGCTGTTGTATCCTTTACAATAATCTACCATAAATAATTATTTGTAGTATTTACCTAACTCTGGCTTACAGATTCCCAAGCCATGAAGATGGGAGATAATAATGTCATTGAATCAAAAGGTAAGCTACATTCAGAGTTTCATTGTCAAAGCAAGTTGCAGTTCTTTCTGTGTTTTTATTGCAGCATATGTAGGCAGAAATGTAATATTGACAAGTGGCTGCATCATTGGGGCTTGTTGCAACCTAAATACATTTGAAGTCATCCCTGAGAATACGGTGATCTATGGTGCAGACTGCCTTCGTCGGGTGCAGACTGAGCGACCGCAGGTACTAGAACCTCTCTTTAAAAAGAGTTCTATGCCAATCGGCCTTAATTACCTTATCTTTTTAGCCCCAGACACTACAGCTGGATTTCTTGATGAAAATCTTGCCAAATTACCACCACCTAAAGAAGACTATGAAAGGAAGCTCAACTCCAGTAAAGAACTAAGAACAGTGTATAACATGAAGATAACATTTTGTCTTTGACCACTGTCTTTTGAATGGGCCCACAGTGTTTATGTACTCTTAACAACTCACAGAATAATACATGTTCACTTTATTTTGTAAAATTGGGTTGAGAGGAAACTAATGGAGTTTCATTGTAACTGTCCTTTGTAATTTATATAAATGTATTATTTTCCTATATCCTTGGTTCTTTTCTGATAATTTACAGATTTAGCTTTTCTTTTGTTATATAAACTGCTAGCCACAAATTTTAGTTATGTAAAAGGCTACCCTTGACAAGAAAAGACATACTGTCATGTATTTATATTCTAGCATAGACTAAACTGAATAAAAATGCTGATAACAGGACCTTTAGTAAGCATACTTTAATCAGTTTTTCTCCTTGAATTAATCTTTTCTCTTAATTTTTATTATGTACTAGTTGTATTAAAGCTAATGTGTTTACTTTTTCCTCTTGTGGATTTGTAGCTGTTTAAAATTT